GCACTCGTTGACACACACACACCATACCCCACACTTGGGTACAGAGAGAAAGGTGATGTGGCTCAATGCCTGCAATCCCAGCACTTTGCGAGGCCGCGGCAGGAGGATCGCTTGTGCCTGGGAGTTTTGAGACCAGCCTGGGCAACATAGTGAGACCCCAGCTCTACAAAAAATACAAAACTTAGCCAGTGTGGTGGCACACACCTGTAGTCCTAGCTACTCAGGAGGCTGAGGCCGGAGGATCCCTTGAGACCGGGAGTTGGAGGCTGCAGTGAGCTGTGGTCACGCCATTGCACTCCAGCCTGGGTGACAGAGCAAGACCCATCTCAAAACTAACAAACAACAAACAAAAAACAGAAACAGATGAAGACACAAATATGTAGAAACACAGAAACCCAGGCGGACACCAAAACCACCTCATAGATACTAGAAACAGATCTCCCCAAGACACAGATGAGTCATGTAGTTAAATCTGACCTCACGGATACCAATGGGCTTCACACACACACACACACACACACACACACACACACACACACACACAGACAATCACAGAGACACTTTTAAAACTATCTAGATAATCAAATACACCCCCACATTGACAAGCTGATATTCAGAACTCACCCTGAAACACAGAATCACAAACCCAAAAGCACGTGCTCTCTACACAACATGGAAATGCATCATCAAACCCACCAAGACGATGGCACGCACACACACACAAACACTCAGACATCCATGCACACCCAGGCTCCCCGAGGGACCCAGTTTGTACTTGTATTTCCCTAAGATTGTCTTGTCCAGCCAGGGTAAGAGGCCTGTAAGACTGGGTTTAAGGGACAGAGGGTGCTAAAGGGCTTGGCTTCTCCTCAAACCAGGGGTCCCTGGGCCCCTGAGCTGGAAACCCCAGCCCCCCTGCTGAAGCCCCAGGCTTCTATCAGCTGATGTATCTGGCAGACCTTGGAGGCAGTCTCCGCCCCTCTTACTGGCAGCCCCATCCTGGCAGGGATTCCCAGGCCAGCTCACACTCAAGCTCTCACACGCACGCATGGCCCCCATGGCTGACTCGGTGCTCAACCACTCCTGGCCGGCCTTCTCCAAGCTGTGGCTGAAGCGGTGGGCCTTCAAGAGAGGTAAGCAGCTGGCAGTGACCAGCGGGAGCCATTCCCTGACACCTTGTCCCTCCTTTCTCCACAGGCTCTGAGCCCAAGTCATGTGTCCAGCCTTTTGACTCTGGAGCTGTGGCTTCAGCCACCAAGAGCAGCAGTGGATCCTGGAAACCTGAGAACCCAGACTTCTTCTCTGCCATGGGGGATGATCAGGCAGGTGTCTGACTGCTGAAACGGGCAGGAGCTTCTTCTCCCTCCTCACCTTCCCAACCTACAGGAGGATGATTTTCCCAGGCGGCTCAGCGAGAGTATGGAGGACCTCAGCCTGGATTTGGGGGCCCTTCAGGGCAGCGAGTATCTGCAGGACCTGGGCCTTGGGGCCCCTTCCCACAGCCAGCCTGGGGAGACCCCAGACAGCCGCCCCACCGGTGAAGAACCAGGAAGAGATTCTCTTTTCTCCAGCTTGGCAGGGTCCCAAGACCTGTCAAGGCGGCGCAGCTGGGAAAGGTCGCGGAGCTGCTCAGAGAGCTGGCGGAGGTCAGTTCCCCACTGCTGCCTGCTTCCCACAACTGAAGCCCCAGTACCCTGTCTTCTCCACTAGGCTCAGCCTCGATGCCTCAGCTGTGGATGAGGAACCCTGTCTCCCCCGAACACTGGCCAGCCTTGCTTTGAACCTGCCAGGAGGAGGGCTGAAGACCTGGACTCAAGGGTGTCTCTCTGGGGGCGGGACCCCCGCAGAGAGCCCAGGCAAGGTGGGTATAACCTGCAGCCACCCCTGACAATACCCAGCTTAGTGAGATGTTTAATCCCCTGCAGGAATGTGACAGCCCCAAGAAAAGAGGGAGGTCAAGGTCCGTTCCTGTGTCCTTCTATGAGATCCGCTCTCCGGAAATCTCTCCGGGTTTGGAAGTGCCCACTCCACCTGTTCAAGGTAGCCAGCCTGGGAGTTTCCTTCATTCAAACCTGTGCTTCCTGGGATGGGGGGCTTCTTCCAGGCCTGGAACCTCCAGTGCTGGAGTGCATGGAAAAAGACCATGTGGAACCAGATCACGTGTGAGTTTCTGCCTCGTGGTGGGGGAGGGACCGGGCTGTTCTAATCCCACCTCCACCCCCACAGGCTGATTGTCCAGCAGGTGCTTCAAGAACTTCGACAGTACCATGGGTAAGTGGGAATCGGGACAGGCTTGAGGGGAGGACCCAGGTATCTGTCCCCTCTGATCCTGCAGGGCCCGGCAGAGGGCTTGCATGTCAGCCAGCCCCGGAGGAGCCCACTCGAACCTGACCTGGTTTGAATTCCTGTCGGAGTAAGTACACAGATCTGCTTCTGGGGAGGGCACCCTCTAGTGGACCTTCCCTCTCGTCCCTCAGGAGCGAGGACGGTGCTGGCAAGAACGAGAAGAGTGACAAGAGTACCAGTGTGAAGCGCAGGCTGAGCTGCCTCCGCAGTCGAGTGACCAGGCAGAAGGAGAAGGTAAGGGGAGCTAAGCCACGGGGGCCCTCCTCGGCATCCTGAGACCCACCTCTGTCCCATCCAGGGGAAGAGCCCAGCACATCTGAAGGACAAGGGCCAGGATGCACGAGAGAGGCGGGAGTGTGTCAATGGGCACCAGCTGTTGCAAGGGACCTTCTCCGGCCCCTCCAGCTGCCCCCTGTGTGGCAAACCTTTCTTGAGCTCAGGTAAGTCTGGTGGCCCAATCCATCCTCCTGGACAGCACCAACTCTGTCCTTGCCTCTGTCACAGCCTCGCTCAAGGAGCACCCCCGGGGCACCCTCCTGTCCGATGGCAGCCCGGCCCTGTCCAGGAATGTCGGTATGACGGTCTCTCAGAAAGGGGGTCCCCAGCCAACACCGAGCCCGGCTGGCCCTGGGACGCAACTCGGGTAAGCCAGGGTCCCCTCTGTGCCCTCGGGTGCTAAAACAATTGTTTTTATTGTTTGCACTCAGACCAATCACAGGAGAGATGGATGAAGCCGATTCTGCGTTTTTAAAATTTAAGCAGACAGCTGATGACTCTCTGTCCCTTACATCTCCAAACACCGAGTCCATTTTTGTAGAAGGTATGGTCATCTCCGCTCTCTCGCGGCTGCCACCCCCAGCAGCCACACCTCGCTCTTCCCTCAGATCCCTACACCGCCTCGCTGAGGAGTGAGATTGAGTCAGACGGCCACGAGTTTGAAGCTGAGTCCTGGAGCCTCGCCGTGGATGCAGCCTACGCCAAGAAGCAAAAGAGGGAGGTGGTGAAAAGACAAGATGTCCTTTATGGTGAGGAGTCCACAGCCCTGTGCCATCACACCATGGCTAAGTCCTGCCGTCTGTGTCCCTGCAGAGCTGATGCAGACAGAGGTGCACCACGTGCGGACGCTCAAGATCATGCTGAAGGTGTACTCCAGGGCCCTGCAGGAGGAGCTGCAGTTCAGCAGCAAGGCCATTGGCCGCCTCTTCCCATGCGCTGACGACCTGCTGGAGACGCACAGCCACTTCCTCGCTCGGCTCAAGGAGCGCCGCCAGGAGTCCCTGGAGGAGGGCAGTGACCGGAATTATGTCATCCAGAAAATCGGCGACCTCCTGGTTCAGCAGGTGGGTGCAGCCGTGTTCATCTCAACAGTCTTTTAATTAACATTTCCATCCTTTTGTTTATCAGTTTTCAGGTGAAAATGGGGAGAGAATGAAAGAAAAGTACGGTGTGTTTTGTAGTGGCCACAATGAAGCTGTTAGTCATTACAAGTTGCTGCTTCAGCAAAACAAGAAATTTCAAAACTTGATCAAGGTAAAAACAATTTTTTTTTTTAATCAAAAACTGTTAATACAGGATCTTGCTTTCTGTTTCCTAGAAAATTGGCAACTTCTCCATCGTGCGGCGGCTTGGCGTGCAGGAGTGCATTCTCCTGGTTACACAACGCATAACCAAATACCCAGTGCTGGTGGAGCGCATCATCCAGAACACGGAAGGTAGGCCTTCTCCCCACTGCCCCGCCCGCCCGAAGAAAGACGCTAACTCTGCTATGTGTGGCAGCTGGCACTGAGGACTATGAAGACCTGACCCAGGCCTTGAACCTCATCAAAGATATCATCTCACAAGTGGACGCCAAGGTCAGTGAGTGTGAGAAGGGCCAGCGCCTCAGGGAGATCGCAGGGAAGATGGACCTGAAGTCTTCCAGCAAACTCAAGAACGGGCTCACCTTCCGCAAGGAAGACATGCTTCAGCGGCAGCTCCACCTGGAGGGCATGCTATGCTGGAAGACCACATCAGGGCGCTTGAAAGGTAAAGGCCTGCCCCTGCCCACCTCTAGTGGGTTAAGATGCATCCTTCCATGCTGTTTTCCCAGATATCCTGGCTATCCTGCTGACCGACGTACTTTTGCTGCTACAAGAAAAAGATCAGAAATACGTCTTTGCTTCTGTGGTATGTATCCTGTCTCTTCAGACGAAGGGTCGGGTGACCTCCCCAATGCCCTCTACTCATGCAGGACTCAAAGCCACCCGTCATCTCGTTACAAAAGCTCATCGTGAGGGAAGTGGCCAACGAGGAGAAAGCGATGTTTCTGATCAGCGCCTCCTTGCAAGGGCCGGAGATGTATGAAATCTACACGAGCTCCAAAGAGGACAGGAACGCCTGGATGGCCCACATCCAAAGGGCTGTGGAGAGGTGAGGAGGGCCTGGGGGTCTCCCCACCCACTCACAGTTACCCACCCGACTCCTCTCCCTGCAGCTGCCCTGACGAGGAGGAGGGGCCCTTCAGCCTGCCCGAAGAGGAAAGGAAGGTGGTCGAGGCCCGCGCCACGAGACTCCGGGACTTTCAAGGTGAGCGGGAGACAGCGTCTGGGCACACCCCTGGCTGACTGCCACCTCCACCATCACTCTGCAGAGCGGTTGAGCATGAAAGACCAGCTGATCGCACAGAGCCTCCTAGAGAAACAGCAGATCTACCTGGAGATGGCCGAGATGGGCGGCCTCGAAGACCTGCCCCAGCCCCGAGGCCTATTCCGTGGAGGGGACCCATCCGAGACCCTGCAGGGGGAGCTAATTCTCAAGTCGGCCATGAGCGAGAGTAAGTTGGCTGCCCACACCTCAAGGGTGCAGGACCCGTGCCTCCTGTCCCCTTCCTTCCACAGTCGAGGGCATCCAGAGCCTGATCTGCAGGCAGCTGGGCAGCGCCAACGGCCAGGCGGAAGACGGAGGCAGCTCCACAGGCCCGCCCAGGAGGGCTGAGACCTTCGCGGGCTACGACTGCACAAACAGCCCCACCAAGAGTAAGAGCGGGGCCGTCTCCCCTCCTGCCTCCGCATCCTCATGCCCCTGGCTTGGGGTTCTCAGATGGCAGTTTCAAGAAGAAAGTCAGCAGCACTGACCCCAGGCCCCGAGACTGGCGAGGCCCCCCAAACAGCCCGGACTTGAAGCTCAGTGACAGTGACATTCCTGGGAGCTCTGAGGAATCGCCGCAGGTGGTACGTGGATATCCATTTGCTCGGTACAGTCTCTCTCTCTGGTTTGACGGTGTCCTCTTCCCAGGTGGAGGCGCCAGGCACGGAATCCGATCCCCGTCTGCCCACCGTCCTGGAGTCGGAGGTAGGCGCCCGCGGGTCTCCATCTCCCCAGGGAACTAGCATCAATCTCCCTCTCCTCTCCGCAGCTTGTCCAGCGGATCCAGACACTGTCCCAGCTGCTCCTGAACCTTCAGGTACAGGGGCGGGGTGGGGCCGGCCACGCGTGGCTCTCACTCGCCTGGCCCTGGCCCTCCGCAGGCGGTAATCGCCCACCAGGACAGCTATGTGGAGACGCAGCGGGCTGCCATCCAGGAGCGGGAGAAGCAGTTCCGGCTGCAGTCGACGCGTGGGAACCTGCTGCTGGAGCAGGAGCGGCAACGCAACTTCGAGAAGCAGCGGGAGGAGCGCGCGGCCCTGGAGAAGCTGCAGAGCCAGCTGCGGCACGAGCAGCAGCGCTGGGAGCGCGAGCGCCAGTGGCAGCACCAGGAGCTGGAGCGTGCGGGCGCGCGGCTGCAGGAGCGCGAGGGCGAGGCGCGGCAGCTACGCGAGCGGCTGGAGCAGGAGCGGGCCGAGCTGGAGCGCCAGCGCCAGGCCTACCAGCACGACCTGGAGCGGCTGCGCGAGGCCCAGCGTGCCGTGGAGCGCGAGCGGGAGCGCCTGGAGCTGCTGCGCCGCCTCAAGAAGCAGAACACCGCGCCAGGCGCGCTGCCGCCCGACACACTGGCCGAGGTGAGCGCGCAGCAGCCAGTGTGCGCAGGTTGCACATTGGATGTATCTGCTGTTGTCCCCTCAGGCCCAGCCCCCAAGCCACCCTCCCAGCTTCAACGGGGAAGGGCTGGAGGGCCCTCGTGTGAGCATGCTGCCATCCGGCGTGGGGCCAGAGTACGCAGAGCGCCCCGAGGTGGCTCGCCGGGACAGCGCCCCCACCGAGAACCGGCTGGCCAAGAGCGATGTGCCCATCCAGCTGCTCAGCGCCACCAACCAGTTCCAGAGGCAGGCGGCCGTGCAGCAGCAGATCCCCACCAAGCTGGCGGCCTCCACCAAGGGTGGCAAGGACAAGGGCGGCAAGAGCAGGGGCTCTCAGCGCTGGGAGAGCTCAGGTGAGCCGGCCCCACCCCTTCGCCTGGGCCTGTGGAGCTGGCCCAAATACCTTCTCTCTTCCAGCGTCCTTCGACCTGAAGCAGCAGCTGCTGCTCAACAAGCTCATGGGGAAAGATGAGAGCACCTCACGGAACCGCCGCTCGCTGAGCCCTATCCTGCCCGGCAGACACAGTCCTGCGCCCCCACCAGGTGAGCCCCCACCCCCTGACATGAGCCCAGTCACTGCTCAGTCTGAACCCTCTCTCTGTTCCAGACCCTGGCTTCCCCGCCCCGAGCCCACCGCCAGCTGACAGCCCCTCCGAGGGCTTCTCTCTCAAGGCCGGGGGCACAGCCCTCCTGCCCGGGCCCCCAGCTCCCTCGCCACTGCCGGCCACACCACTCAGCGCCAAGGAGGACGCCAGCAAAGAAGACGTCATCTTCTTCTAAAAGGGCCGTGACTCAAGGTGCAAGGCCCCTCCCTGCCCTGCCCACCCTTGCACCACAATGTTTAATTGATTCCCGTTCCAGCTTTCTCAAGGCACGACAGGCCCCCTCTTCCTCATCTTGATTTGGATACAAGACGCCAGCTGGCAGGCAGGAGGTGCTGCTGAAGCCCTGCACGGCCCCTGAAAACTGTCACGGCTCAGGAGCTCCAGGCTGAGGCCTGGGGGACCTCGCATCAGTCCCTCCACCCACCCTGCCCATGGGTTTCACCACAGGCAGCTCCATGAGAGCCCCGGCCCCTGCCCTGGCGGCTTCTGCTTTGCGGGAAGGGCCCTCCGTGGGCTCTGGCTGTGTCCCTGTGCTCTTCCGGCAGTGTCAGGGGGTAGTGGCCTCGGCCTGGCCGCCGGCCCGGGCCGCCTGGTACATGCTGAGGATTGAGGAGATGGTGCCCATGAGGCCCACTAGCCACGGCGGGAAGCGGCCGGCCCACAGCACGCCCCGGGGCAGCCAGTGCACGGCGTTGGCCAGGTCGGCCAGGTTGCTGAGAAGTGACAGCGCCTCCGACTGCATCTGCGCCTCCATGGCCCTCCGCTTGCCCCGGGGCAGCGGGCTGTGGGGCAGAGAGGGGCCGCTTACACTCACGCTCACACCTGCCTGCCCTTCCCAAGCCCCTGAATGCCCTGTGTGGCCTGGCAGCCCTGAGCCCCTGCCTGTGAGTGGGAGGAGCTGGCAGGACTGAGGTGGCCTCCCTGACCATCCACAGAGACTGAGTCCCCATCACCCCCCCGACCCAAGCACGAACAGGGCAGGAACCCGGGTCCAAGTCCTCAAATCCACACCTCACTCCTCGTCCTGAACACCCAGAGATGGGGATTCCTTGTGAAAAACAGAAAGCACAAATGCACTTTGGGAGGTGTGGAGGGAAGGGGGAACCCCCAGGAGCGTGGCCTGTGCCTGCCCGGCCTTTCTTTATCAGGATGACACAGTGACGATAAGCCTGGCCAATATGGCGAGACCCCATCTCCACCAAAAAATAAAAAACAAAATTAGCCAGGCGTGCTGGCCCGTGCCTGTAGTCCCAGCTACTCGGGAAGCTGAAACAGGAGGATCAGTTGAGCCCAGGAGGCAGAGGCTGCAGTGAGCCAAGATGGCACCACTGTGCTCCAGCCTGGGCAACAGAGCAAGACCCTGTCTCAAAAAACAAAAAGAAAAAGCAACAGTAACAATGGCCATGGCCTTCGGGAAATTGATCATTCTCTCCTGCTGGGGGCGCAGCCATGAAGGCTCAGCCCTGGAGTCCCCGCTCAAGCAAGCCTCAGTTTCTCCATCTGTAAAAGGTACCGCCACCCACCAGAGGCTGTGATGACTCCCCCATGACCTGAGCACAACAGTCCCCAGCATGGGCCTGCACAGGGGTGGCTGCGAGCCGGGATCCCACGCCTGCTGGAGGGAGTGGGCCTCCCTGCTGGGTGATCACGGGCTCCTACCTGGTGAAGGGCGCCGTGGGGCTCCGCAGCCTCTGTCTCAGTTTCAGCAGCATCCACAGGGACCTGCAGCACCAGAGCCCGAGGGAGGATGCCCCGGCGGGGAGCAGGAGGGTTAGCTCCACAACGCTGGCCCCGGACATACAGTCTGGGACAGGTGCTGCATCTCGGATAAACGGCCTGCCCTCTCCCTGCCCCCACAGTCCCACACCCTCCTGGCTGTGCCTCATGCTCCCGGGGACTCATCTCTAACACGGCCCCGTCCCACCCGGGACATCGTCCTGCACTTCTGACGTGGCCATCCAGGGCCTGGCCCAGCCTCTGCAAACCACTGGCAAGTGCTCAAAGGAACATCAAGCCCCGTGAGGTGTTCACAGCCTGGCAGGGAGTCCTACACAGAAAAGGATGCCAAGAGGCCCGCAGTTGGACAGGCGTGGGGACGCCGTTTCCCCTCCGGGCCTCAGCTGCCTTGTCTGCTCTGTGTGGAAAGGTCCAAATCAGTGCCATGCCAGCACCCCCTGCACACACACCCCGGACATTGGCTGGACCTGTCTGGATGATCCCCTGGGCCCCCAGGGCTGGCATCTGCAGGCTGAGGAAGGGGCTACCCAGTGGGCAGCCTCTGTGCTCCCAGCAGGCTCTGCAGCCGTGCATGGCACCCACCCGGGCCAGTCCACCAGGCACCTGCACTCTCCAGCCTCGGCCGTGGGGTGTGCCGGGTTGTGACTGTGACAGAATGGGCAGGGCCTGGTCACAACTCCTCTGGCCACTGGGTACCCAGGGTGCAGGATGCAGGATAGCGCCAGTGGCACAGCAGGTGGGAGCCTCCTGGGGGGCTAGGGAAAAACACTGATTCCTGGGCTCCCCAGACCCACAGAATCAGAAGCTCTGGGCCAAGCGCGATGGCTCACACCTGTAATCCCGGGACTTTGGGAGGCCAAGGCCGGTGGATCACCTGAGGTCAGGAGTTCAAGACTAGCCTGGCCAACATGGTGAACCCCTGTCTCTACTAAAAATACAAAAATTAGCTGGGGGTGGTGGTGGGCGCCTGTAATCCCAGGTACTCGGGAGGCTGAGGCAGGAGAATCACTTGACCCCGGGAGGTGGAGGTTGCAGTAAGCCAAGATCGCACCACTGCACTCCAGCCTGGGCGACAGAGGAAGACTGTGTCTCAAGAAAAGAATCAGAAGCCCTGGGCGCCGGACCCAGGCATCTCCATTTAGCAACCTCCTGGCTGATGCTCCGGCAGCCCTGGGCCTTAGGGCAGATGTCTGGTCATGATGAGCACACATGGAATGCTCTCCACCCACTCCCCCTGCTCACTGCAAATCCAGAGAAATGATGAAAAACCACATGCCCGAAACAAGAATGCCGCAGCAGGCGGGGCACACAGGACTTCGATGGCCGTGAAACAATTCCATTTGATTCTGCAAGGGGGGACACGTGTCAGTGTCCAAACCCATAGGATGCCCAAAACCTAGCGTGAACCCTAACGTGAGCTACTCACTTGGGGTGATGATGGATCCATGGAGGGGCATCAGTTGTAACAAATGCACCATGTGGATGCTGCCAGTAGTCGGGGAGGCTGTGTGTGGGGGTATATGGGAGCTCTCTGAACGTTATGCTCAATTTTGCCATGAGCCTAAAACTGCTCTAAAAAAATAAAGTCTGGGCCGGGAGTGGTGGCTCACGCCTATAATTCCAGCACTTA